TTTACTGGGTGAAAAGGGATATATGTGTCAGACTGCTCTAAGGGAAGGTTTTATGCTCTAGAAAATTCATTTGCATCATCACCAGAGTGTGGAGAAGAGAAGCCTGCAGTCAGTCAATTGTCCATTATAAAGAAATCAAGTGAATGTTTGATGCTACAAAATAATTATTGCTAATTATAGATGTGATCAGGGTATTGAGTTAAAATCTTAAGTTCTTACCATTCAGAGACATATGCTGATATATTTTTGAAGTAAGTGATGTGATGTGTGCATAAAATAGGGTTACAAAATGAAGGTTCTATGGTGTGGCCTTTGGGAAGAAGGTGCAACCCCTCTGGCCTTCACTCCCAAACTACACTGTATTGCCGCAGTTTTCTAAAATAAACATAATTTTTCCTCTGTCCCTCGTGTTTCAAATCACTAGAGTGGGAAACTGATCCAGAGTAAAAGCCAGCTCCAGCTGACTCTTGACTCTCCTAAAAACAGCTACACACATACTCACACAACAACAGGATTACAAACTCTTAATTACAGCAATGTCCAGATTTGAATGCTGCAGGCTGACAATTGCCCCTCTAAGTTCTGCTGGGGCACCTAGGCAAGGGGAGAGAGAATACAACTGGAGGTTAAAGAACCAGAGTTTTCTGTCTTCCTCTCCTCTCCCTCATTTTCACTCTCCCTTCCCCCTCAGCTGCACCGCGCTGCTCCTTTTCCTCTCCTCCTTGGATGTTCCCTAGCCCCTTCATTCCTTCACGCTCTGCAGGCCCTCTCCCCTCTACCCCTCCTCATCAGCCCCCCGCTCCTCTTCCTCCCTCCCTTCCCGGCAGCTGCTGGAGGAGACGCCACAGCTGCTGCTGTTACTGCATCTGCAGCAGGTCTCTGTCAATATCACCCGCCCACGCCCGATCTGGATGCTGAAGTCGCTCACTGGCCTGGAGATTAGGGCGGGGGAGAGAGTGGAGTGGCTGGGAGAGGGGAGGGAGGAGTGGAAAGGAGACAAAAACAGCTTCCAAGCAGCGGGCGCGGCTCCACTGGACATCTGGGTAGGAGGGGTCTCTGGGTCAGTGGCTGGAGAGTCGCCCCAGTGAGTCGGTGTCTAACTGGCCATTTAGTGGGGCCCATTTACTGCAGAGCCACAGCTGGTGAGGACAGACGCCAGCCTAACAGCAGCTTCTGTACAACTAGAGCTCAGAAAACCCGAGAGATCCGTGGAGAAAGAGAAGCCCAGGAGGAGGAAAGGGCTCCAAGGAGCCCTGCTCCTGAAGGGTCCCTCAGGCACTGGTGGAGACCTGTCGCTTCGTAGCAAGTAAGTGCCTTTTTCTTGCTGCTGTGTCCAGTTCCCACCTGCCCCATCCCATACACACCCTTAGGGTCCCCAGCAGGAGGACAGAGATTTGAAATTGTGGACGTGCATTAGGAGAGTTACTTCAAGAGTATACTTCAAGAGCAGCCGTGGTCTGTGGGTGTTTGCATGGCATGTGCCGTCAGTTTTCTAATTCCATCAGGTAAGCTTCTGAAACCAACATTCTCTGTTAGTAGCTAATCTAACATTTGTTTTGTCTCCCCTAGGATCAACTCCAGTTTCTCAGAAAGCACAGAGATTGATTCTTTAGGTGCTGTATTTTCAATTCCCTAAGATGGGAATAAATGGAAATGAAGAGGCTGTGACTGGCCTGGGCAGTCATCTCCTACAGGTGGAGAATCTCTCTCCACAGCTTGAGTGCATTGATTTCAAGCTTTAGAACTGTTTTGCAACAGGTCCTCCACCATGTGAATGCCAACATGGCCAGGTCATTAGAGCTGAGGGAAAACTAGTGCCCAAAGATATGAAAAGAGTGTGGATCTTCTGGAGAAGTGCTGTTGTTCAACAGGTATTTGCCTCAGCAACTCCTGTATATGCTCTTATACCCAACTTTAATACAGAATTTTTTGCAGGTACAAAATTGGAAATGTTGGCTTCACCAGAACCTAAGGGCCTTGTTCCCTTCACTAAAGAGTCTTTTGAACTTATAAAACAGCATATTGCTAAAACACATAATGAAGACCATGAAGAAGAAGACTTAAAGCCAACTCCTGATTTGGAAGTTGGCAAAAAGCTTCCATTTATTTATGGAAACCTTTCTCAAGGAATGGTGTCAGAGCCCTTGGAAGATGTGGACCCATATTACTACAAGAAAAAAAATGTGAGTATTAATTGAGATTATTTTGATGACATCTAATTTCACTTGATCGCTTTTCTTCTTACAGACTTTCATAGTATTAAATAAAAATAGAACAATCTTCAGATTCAATGCGGCTTCCATCTTGTGTACATTGTCTCCTTTCAATTGTATTAGAAGAACAACTATCAAGGTTTTGGTACATCCATATCCTTTTCTGTTGACTTGTTGACTTTAAATTATTAACTATTATTCCTTGACTATAAGCTACCTTTTTCCAACTGTTTATTCTAATTAGTGTCCTGATTGATTGCGTATTCATGTCCCTGACTAATTTGCCAAAATGGAGACCAGTATTAGAGTATGTTATATAATTATTTTATACATAATATCCCAATAATATTTATATGAAAAAATTTCTGCAGGAATACTTTGCTTGGAATTTACACATTTGAAATACTTGTAAAACTCTTTGCAAGAGGTGTCTGGGCAGGATCATTTTCCTTCCTCGGTGATCCATGGAACTGGCTCGATTTCAGCGTAACTGTGTTTGAGTGAGTATTTCTTTAAATTGAGTCTATTTTAAGACTTTTAAGTAACTCTAATTTAATTCCACAGGGTTATTATAAGATACTCACCTCTGGACTTCATTCCAACGCTTCAAACTGCAAGAACTTTGAGAATTTTAAAAATTATTCCTTTAAATCAAGGTAAGAAATTGCATTGAATGTCTTTTCTTCATATTATTTCGAAAACAAATGTTTCTCTTTCCAGGTCTGAAATCCCTTGTAGGGGTCCTGATCCACTGCTTGAAGCAGCTTATTGGTGTCATTATCCTAACTCTGTTTTTTCTGAGCATATTTTCTCTAATTGGGATGGGGCTCTTCATGGGCAACTTGAAACATAAATGTTTTCGATGGCCCCAAGAGAATGAAAATGAAACCCTGCACAACAGAACTGGAAACCCATATTATATTCGAGGTAAGAATCACCTTGCCATGTATATCAAAAATATATAGAATATCATTTCTTGCCTGTTTTTCAGAAACAGAAAACTTTTATTATTTGGAAGGAGAAAGATATGCTCTCCTTTGTGGCAACAGGACAGATGCTGGGTAGGTGGTATTAGTTTTATTCTATTAAATCAAGTAAGCAGGTTTTTTTCTTTGTCTTCTTTAGTCAGTGTCCTGAAGGATATGTGTGTGTAAAAGCTGGCATAAATCCTGATCAAGGCTTCACAAATTTTGACAGTTTTGGCTGGGCCTTATTTGCCCTATTTCGGTTAATGGCTCAGGATTACCCTGAAGTACTTTATCACCAGGTAAGAACAGAGAGAAATTGTACTGTACTTAGACTCTTTTGCCTTACTTTCTACCTTTCCTTAGATACTTTATGCTTCTGGGAAGGTCTACATGATATTTTTTGTGGTGGTAAGTTTTTTGTTTTCCTTTTATATGGCAAGTTTGTTCTTAGGCATACTTGCCATGGCCTATGAAGAAGAAAAGCAGAGAGTTGGTGAAATATCTAAGAAGATTGAACCAAAATTTCAACAGACTGGAAAAGAACTTCAAGAAGGAAATGAAACAGATGAGGTATCTATATCTATCTATCTATCTATCTATCTAGCCAGTATTAAACCATCAAATTCCTTTTCAGGCCAAGACCATACAAATAGAAATGAAGAAAAGGTCACCAATTTCCACAGACACATCATTGGATGTGTTGGAAGATGCTACTCTCAGACATAAGGAAGGTAAAGTACTAAATAAGTAGACACTCACTATTGAATGTTTAACTTTTGTATTCTTTCATTTCAGAACTTGAAAAATCCAAGAAGATATGCCCATTATACTGGTATAAGTTTGCTAAAACTTTCTTGATCTGGAATTGTTCTCCCTGTTGGTTAAAATTGAAAGAGTTTGTCCATAGGATTATAATGGCACCATTTACTGATCTTTTCCTTATCATATGCATAATTTTAAACGTATGTTTTCTGACCTTGGAGCATTATCCAATGAGTAAACAAACTAACACTCTTCTCAACATTGGAAACCTGGTAAGACTCTCATTGTACATTATTTTCATTTGTATTCTCACCTATGTATTTGGTTTTGATTTAGGTTTTCATTGGAATTTTCACAGCAGAAATGATTTTTAAAATAATTGCAATGCATCCATATGGGTATTTCCAAGTAGGTTGGAACATTTTTGATAGCATGATAGTGTTCCATGGTTTAATAGAACTTTGTCTAGCAAATGTTGCAGGAATGGCTCTTCTTCGATTATTCAGGATGGTAAGTAGAATCCAATACCTAACTTTTATTTGTTCTTGTTCTTGATTTTACATTGCTCTATTAGTTAAGAATTTTCAAGTTGGGAAAGTATTGGCCAACATTCCAGATTTTGATGTGGTCTCTTAGTAACTCATGGGTGGCCCTGAAAGACTTGGTCCTGTTGTTGTTCACATTCATCTTCTTTTCTGCTGCATTCGGCATGAAGCTGTTTGGTAAGAATTATGAAGAATTTGTCTGCCACATAGACAAAGACTGTCAACTCCCACGCTGGCACATGCATGACTTTTTCCACTCCTTCCTGAATGTGTTCCGAATTCTCTGTGGAGAGTGGGTAGAGACCTTGTGGGACTGTATGGAGGTTGCAGGCCAATCCTGGTGTATTCCTTTTTACCTGATGGTCATTTTAATTGGAAATTTACTGGTAAGTAGTCAATTCTTTTACATTTTCCATGATACATTTAGCCTCATTTTACTTCCTTATTTAGGTACTTTACCTGTTTCTGGCATTGGTGAGCTCATTTAGTTCATGCAAGGATGTAACAGCTGAAGAGAATAATGAAGCAAAAAATCTCCAGCTTGCAGTGGCAAGAATTAAAAAAGGAATAAACTATGTGCTTCTTAAAATACTATGCAAAACACAAAATGTCCCAAAGGACACAATGGACCATGTAAATGAGGTATATGTTAAAGAAGATATTTCTGACCATACCCTTTCTGAATTGAGCAACACCCAAGATTTTCTCAAAGATAAGGAAAAAAGCAGTGGCACAGAGAAAAACGCTACTGAAAATGAGAGCCAATCACTTATCCCCAGTCCTAGTGTCTCAGAAACTGTACCAATTGCTTCAGGAGAATCTGATATAGAAAATCTGGATAATAAGGAGATTCAGAGTAAGTCTGGTGATGGAGGCAGCAAAGAGGTAAGATGTTTAAATATCCTGATTGCTTAGTGCACAACTTTTTTGGTGGGACTTCACCTTTTAGAAAATAAAGCAATCTAGCTCATCTGAATGCAGTACTGTTGATATTGCTATCTCTGAAGAAGAAGAAATGTTCTATGGAGGTGAAAGATCAAAGCATCTGAAAAATGGTAAGAAAATTTTGTTAATCTTGCTAGGAAACGATTGTTGTTCTTACCAATTCAATCTTGACAGGTTGCAGACGCGGATCTTCACTTGGTCAAATCAGTGGAGCATCCAAGAAAGGAAAAATCTGGCAGAACATCAGGAAAACCTGCTGCAAGATTGTAGAGAACAATTGGTTTAAGTGTTTTATTGGGCTTGTTACTCTGCTCAGCACTGGCACTCTGGTAAGTGGGCAGCCAGGGTGTTTGATACTTTGCCTAATCCTTATTTTTTTATTTTTACCCACAGGCTTTTGAAGATATATATATGGATCAGAGAAAGACAATTAAAATTTTATTAGAATATGCTGACATGATCTTTACTTATATCTTCATTCTGGAAATGCTTCTAAAATGGATGGCATATGGTTTTAAGGCCTATTTCTCTAATGGCTGGTACAGGCTGGACTTCGTGGTTGTTATTGTACGTATTTTAAAGAAAATGAAAGGCTATTTCTATTCACTCTTTTTTTAAAAAAAATATATAGGTGTTTTGTCTTAGCTTAATAGGCAAAACTCGGGAAGAACTAAAACCTCTTATTTCCATGAAATTCCTTCGGCCCCTCAGAGTTCTATCTCAATTTGAAAGAATGAAGGTAAGAGATAAGTTTCTAAGCTAATCTACAAATATCTAAAGTTTACATTTTTTATATATACCAGGTGGTTGTGAGAGCTTTGATCAAAACAACCTTACCCACTTTGAATGTGTTTCTTGTCTGCCTGATGATCTGGCTGATTTTTAGTATCATGGGAGTAGACTTATTTGCTGGCAGATTCTATGAATGCATTGACCCAACAAGTGGAGAAAGGTTTCCTTCATCTGAAGTCATGAATAAGAGTCGGTGTGAAAGCCTTCTGTTTAACGAATCCATGCTATGGGAAAATGCAAAAATGAACTTTGATAATGTTGGAAATGGTTTCCTTTCTCTGCTTCAAGTAGTAAGTACACTTTTGACTTTTCCTTATTAATTGCATAAATTTTAAATGCATTTTATTTTTACAGGCAACATTTAATGGATGGATCACTATTATGAATTCAGCAATTGATTCTGTTGCTGTAAGTATAATATCATTTTAAAGCCATTGTTAATATCAATAATTTGCTTATTTTAAACTTCTAGGTTAATATACAGCCTCATTTTGAAGTCAACATCTACATGTATTGTTACTTTATCAACTTTATTATATTTGGAGTATTTCTCCCTCTGAGTATGCTGATTACTGTTATTATTGATAATTTCAACAAGCATAAAATAAAGATAAGTATAAATATTATTTGTTTATCCAATGTGATTTTAATATATTTTTCTTTCCTTTCTTTACCTGGGAGGCTCAAATATCTTTATAACGGTTAAACAGAGAAAACAGTACCGCAGGCTGAAGAAGCTAATGTATGAGGATTCTCAAAGACCAGTACCTCGCCCATTAGTAAGAAAATGTCTAGATTTTTTGAAACTTCAAAGACTATTACACCTGTTGATTTTACCCACAGAACAAGCTCCAAGGATTCATCTTTGATGTGGTAACAAGCCAAGCTTTTAATGTCATTGTTATGGTTCTTATATGTTTCCAAGCAATAGCCATGATGATAGACACTGATGTTCAGAGTCTACAAATGTCCATTGCTCTCTACTGGATTAACTCAATTTTTGTTATGCTATATACTATGGAATGTATACTGAAGCTCATCGCTTTCCGTTGTTTTTATTTCACCATTGCGTGGAACATTTTTGATTTTATGGTGGTTATTTTCTCCATCACAGGTAAGATTTTGTTTAGTCAAATTTTTACTGATTGTATAGCCTGCTTTATCTTTCCCACCCCCAGGACTATGTCTGCCTATGACAGTAGGATCCTACCTTGTGCCTCCTTCACTTGTGCAACTGATACTTCTCTCACGGATCATTCACATGCTGCGTCTTGGAAAAGGACCAAAGGTGTTTCATAATCTGATGCTTCCTTTGATGCTGTCCCTCCCAGCATTATTGAACATCATTCTTCTCATCTTCCTGGTCATGTTCATCTATGCCGTATTTGGAATGTATAATTTTGCCTATGTTAAAAAAGAAGCTGGAATTAATGATGTGTCTAATTTTGAAACCTTTGGCAACAGTATGCTCTGTCTTTTTCAAGTTGCAATATTTGCTGGTTGGGATGGGATGCTTGATGCAATTTTCAACAGTAAATGGTCTGACTGTGATCCTGATAAAATTAACCCTGGGACTCAAGTTAGAGGAGATTGTGGGAACCCCTCTGTTGGGATTTTTTATTTTGTCAGTTATATCCTCATATCATGGCTGATCATTGTAAATATGTACATTGTTGTTGTCATGGAGTTTTTAAATATTGCTTCTAAGAAGAAAAACAAGACCTTGAGTGAAGATGATTTTAGGAAATTCTTTCAGGTATGGAAAAGGTTTGATCCTGATAGGACCCAGTACATAGACTCTAGCAAGCTTTCAGATTTTGCAGCTGCTCTTGATCCTCCTCTTTTCATGGCAAAACCAAACAAGGGCCAGCTCATTGCTTTGGACCTCCCCATGGCTGTTGGGGACAGAATTCATTGCCTCGATATCTTACTTGCTTTTACAAAGAGAGTTATGGGTCAAGATGTGAGGATGGAGAAAGTTGTTTCAGAAATAGAATCAGGGTTTTTGTTAGCCAACCCTTTTAAGATCACATGTGAGCCAATTACGACTACTTTGAAACGAAAACAAGAGGCAGTTTCAGCAACCATCATTCAACGTGCTTATAAAAATTACCGCTTGAGGCGAAATGACAAAAATACATCAGATATTCATATGATAGATGGTGACAGAGATGTTCATGCTACTAAAGAAGGTGCCTATTTTGACAAAGCTAAGGAAAAGTCACCTATTCAAAGCCAGATCTAATACCACTTACCACCTCTTTTCATATTTCTTCACATATCTGAAAAATGTTGAAAGCCTAAGCCAGGAATAAAAGAAAAGTAGAGATAATAATCAGTTCTTTACAACCGATGGTAATTAAGCTTGTATTCACAAGACTTCATGCCAAATTCACTTTTTAGCATTATATCTAACAAATCAAGAGAATCCTTAATATTGCTGCAGTGAGTTTAAAGTGGGTTAAAGTGGCCATTTGACAATCTCATATTTGTTTTCTCTACATGGCTTATATGATGTGTGCCTTCTAGGGAATGAAGGGAAGTGGTGATAGAGATCAGCAGCAGCAGGGGCTTTCTTTTATATTTTATGTATAATTTAATGGGCTTTAAGTCACCACTATTAAGACTTACAAATAAGCAAATACTTTCCTGATGTGGGATGGTGAAATGCTAATGGCCATTAAATCATAAACTTGCCTAGACAAAAGCCAATTGGAAGAAGGGAGAGAGCAGTTCTTTAGAAAGTGCCTTTGAGATCAACCTCAGAGATTCTTGGGCTGATTAAAACTGCATTTGAAAAAGATTGGTTGAAGCTCTGTGTTTATTTTTGTATGTTCTTGTTTTCATTTGGAACTGGGAATGAATAGGATTTCATTGTGCTCAAGCTCCTGGTTTCTCATCTCTGGATAGTTTCACCTAAGCTCTGGCTCTTAAGCAGGACAGATTCGTAAAACAAGAAGCATAAAGGAGAGGTATAGCCTTTTTTTTTTTTTTTTTTTTCATTTTCTTCTCATTTACACCTATTTTTTTAAAAAGTATACATTTACTAAAATGATGTAATAAATAACATGTTAATAGACTCAAGCTTTACCTTATGAAATTGATGTATTTTTACCAGTTATTTCTAATGTAACATTGAATATATAAGATCTGACAAATGTATGTTTAAACATGAATTAGAAGAGTTGAGAACTACCATTATGTATAGGGATTCTCATAGTGTCTTGGCCCTTAATTGGAAAGTTGTGGCAACTTTAAAGTACTTTTTACTGTATGTTATAATTCTTTATAACTTAGAGAGAGACAATGGTCACTCAAACTATGAGAACTATGAATTAGGAGATAAAAGTTTAAATTTGTTGTTGTTTTATAACAGTATGTACAAGTTAGTTTTCCCTTATATATTTACGTTTTCAAGTTTTTTAATCTCATCATATACATCCATACTCTATAAAATGTTTTATATTCAAAGAACTGTAAAATCCTAAACATTAGTTTTCACTATTGAAATTGTTTTTTAAAGATAGGCATAAATAGTTGTCCTTAGACTTATTCATACAAATATAGTCATTTACTTCTATGTAGTTTGAGATTCTGAGAGTTATTCCAACTTTATGAAGATTGATTTCAATGTGCCTGCTAAGTCCTAAAAGATTCAGAAAGAAAATTTATATATTATTGATTTAAATATCATCCTTTAAATATGTTGTATAACATTCAATATAGTTTATGTATCAGTGATTGTATTTTATTCTGAATGCATGATCTCAAGCCTTAACTACTATAATCTTTTTCTGCCCCTCAGAAATTGAATAACCTAACCAAGATGCCTTTAGGGGATGCCCTAAGTAAATGTAATTTCAGATTTCAGGGTTTTTTTTTTTTCCTCTCTAAGTGTTCCTTCCCTTTCTTCTCCTGCTCTCCATCATGTTATGGAGACCAGTGAGGAACCAGTGTTAACTTGGTGACAATGTGACAGCTGGTGCTTTATCTAAGCTCCGTTTTCTATTTCTTGGGAATGCTTTATTGTGGAAACTGCTTCAGATACTTAAATTGAATCATAACTTGCTTCTGTAAATTGCGTAAAGACAACAAACTGATTTTAGTTTGAAAAGTTTATCTTTTACTTGTAAACCTTGTTTGCCAGTTACCTTCCGAAAGCTGTGTAAAGAGTTATTTTTAACAAAGTCTTAACAATATATGTTACTTTTTAGATACTATAGAAAATAATAAATATAACCTGTAAACCACATTAAGCTATGTTTGTTTTTAATTTGATAAATC